TAAAAATACAAAAATTAGTCAGGCGTGGTGGCGGGCGCCTGTAGGCCCAGCTAATCGGGAGGCTGAGGCAGGAGAATTGCTTGAACCTGGGAGGCAAAGTTTGCAGTGAGCTGAGATTGCACCATTGCACTCCAGCCTGGGCGACAGTGAGACTCCGTCTCAAAAACAAACAAACAAACAAACAAAAAACAAGGTGGGGCAGAGGAAGGGAGAAGGAGCCTCACCTTGAGGGCCCTGAGCCTAGGTCCTAATCCCAGTTGCTAACTGGCCTTATGACCAAGGAGCCTCAACATGTCACAGCTTTTGTGGGCTGTGGGCAGTAGGAGAGAGGGCACTGCCACTGGAGACCTGCGCTGTGGCCTCTTTGGCCAGTGCCTTGCTGTGCCATGTGGGACAAATCCTTTCCCCTCCTTATTGGGCCCTAATTTCCCATCTGTGAACAGTTCATAGCAACTTGGGGCTGCTGGGAGGAGGGCAAGCAAGCCTGGAACCCAGAGCGTGGCCAGAAATGATGTCGACGATGCCCATGACCACCTCCTCTGTTCTCCAAGACCTTTGCCTCTCCTCAGGCCCCTGGTCACCTTTCCCTGGGTCTTCGTTCTTTGATGTGAGAAGAGGGCAGCTTTAATCCCCCACCTGATAGAGAAGAAAACTAAGCTGTGGAGTAGGGTGGAGTGAGGGAGTGGAAGGAAGGTTGTGGTTTCCTGGTGAGGTGTGATGCTTAGACCTGGTCTCTAAAAATAAAATTAAAGTTAAAAAAAATGAATTAAAAAAAACCGCCTAGTCTCTGAGGTCAGAAAAGACCAACACTCAAATTTTGGCTGGGCGTTCTTAAAAGGATGCTTTCTTCATCTGGAGATATCTGGTGGAGAGGATTAGGTAAAATAATGTATTACTATTCTCAGGGTACCATAAATCCGCTGGCCCGCTCCCTCAGGCCACTGGCCCACGGCTCCACCCATGTCACGCCCCTTTCCCCGCAGCCAATCAGCGCTACCTCCCCAGAGCGCCCGTTCCCTCCACCACTCGCCGCAGATCTCCCGGTGCCACCCGTTCCAGGGAGGCTGCTTGGTTTGGGAAGATACTCCCCAGGGGTCTCCCCTTCCCTTGGGGGCGCAGCTGAGGACTGCGAGGTGCGTCCGAGGGCCAGAAAGCTGAGATCGATTCTGAGTTCAAGGATCAAGTCTGCCCTCAAACCATTTTACAGATCGGGAAATCCGAGACCCAGAGAAGGGATACTCCCGCCCAAGGGCCACCGAGCCGAGAGAAGCCCGGGCCAGGGCTTTCTTCGCGTATGTGGGAATGCAGGCGCGAGCCCTTTGGGGGGCACAGTCCATACGGGAGCTGAGGCCGAAGCCGGAGCACTAACTGTGCTGTCTAGGGGATCGAGACGGCACTAGAGGGCTGGACTCCTTACTGCCTCAGTTTCCCCAGCACTACCTTTGTTGAGGAAACGGAGATGGGGATACTGGCCGAACGCGCGCCTGCTGAGACACAGTGCAACTGTATTTAGACGCCCCGCACCTCCCCAAATCTGATCGAGGCTCCTTTTTTCAAGCACCCGCTATCTCTCAGCCCTTTAAAATCCGGCCCTGCCGTTCGAGTCTCTCGGCGTTCCATTGGAAAGACTCGGGGCTCCAGCTCCCTTCTCTAGAATGAACTGCTCTGACTGCCGCCCGGCTTTACCGGAGCTTTAACTGCGCAGGCGCAAGGGCAGCCAACCCGGTAAACGGAAGAGCTGGGTGCTGACGGCGCTGCACTCACACCTCCTTCTGTACCCTCTCCCCAGGTCGATTCGCCGATTCGCACGAGCTGTCAGAGCTGGGTGAGCCGGGCTCTGGGGGTGGGGGATGGGGGGTGGTACTTATTGTCATCACTGTCCATTTAAGGAAGAAGCTCAGTGAGGTTAGAGAACAGTCACTGATGGTCCCAGAACCAAGATTCAAGTCTAGATCTCCCAGATTCCAGGATTCCCAGATTGTAACTACCTCAAGAGTGTTTGCCCAGTGACTGCTGTCACAGTCCTGAAAGAATGCACTGGGTTTTGAAAAGCAGAGGTGAGGCCAGGTGCAGTGGCTCACACTTGTAACCAGCCTCTCAAGGCCACTCTCTACCCCTCAGTGTACTCTGCCTCTAACCTGCTTGTGCTGCTCAATGACGGGATCCTACGGAAGGAGCTTCGGAAAAAGTTGCCTGTGGTGAGAATTCTGCCAAGAACAGGGTGGGAAGCCCCCCTGACTTCTTGGCCTGGGGTTCTTGCAGTCGCTGTCCCAGCAGAAGCTGCTGACATGGCTGAGCGTGCTGGAGTGCGTGGAGGTGTTCATGGAGATGGGAGCTGCCAAGGTGTGGGGTGAAGTGGGCCGCTGGCTTGTCATCGCCCTCGTCCAGCTGGCCAAGTAGGTTGGGATTGTGGAGAGGGTCCTGGGTGTCCCCACAACCCTGACATACTCCCCGACCCAGGGCTGTACTGCGGATGCTCCTGCTGCTCTGGTTCAAGGCTGGCCTCCAGACTTCACCCCCTATCGTTCCACTGGACAGAGAGACCCAGGCACAGCCCCCGGGTGAGCTACTTCCCCAAGCCCTGGAGCGGAATTGACTGTATGGCCTTCTGTCTATCCCTGCTAGATGGTGACCACAGCCCTGGCAACCATGAGCAGTCCTACGTGGGGAAGCGGTCAAACCGGGTGGTGCGAACCCTCCAGAACAGTAAGTGGAGGATGTGGCTGGCCTGGGCACCTTGGCTCGCTCATCTGCCGCCCTTGTGTTCTAGCGCCGTCCCTGCACTCCAGGCACTGGGGAGCTCCCCAGCAGCGGGAGGGACGGCAGCAGCAGCATCACGAGGAGCTGAGTGCGACCCCCACCCCCCTGGGGCTGCAGGAGACCATCGCAGAGTTTTTGTACATTGCCCGGCCGCTGCTGCACTGTATCCTTAGCGCGGGGCAGGATAGGGCTGGCGCTGGAGACATCCTTGACGCCTTGGCCGTCAGTGCTCAGCCTGGGCCTGTGGGGTCAGAGGTCGTGGAAACCCTGGCTCTTGGCTGGTGTTGTGGACGTGACCAGGTGAGCCTGGGCCTGCCTGGGGCTTCACTCTCCTGGCCCTGACCATGTCCTCCCTGCCTCCCAGCCTGAGCCTCCTGAGTGACAGAAAGGGCCTGACCCGGAGGGAGCGGCGGGAGCTGCGGCGCCGGACCATCCTGCTGCTCTACTACCTGCTGCGCTCTCCTTTCTATGACCGCTTCTCCGAGTAAGCACCCAGGACACCCTGAGCCAGGGAGATCAGCTTGCTCCCCATTTATTGCCTCCCCCAGGGCCAGGATCCTCTTCCTGCTCCAGTTGCTGGCCGACCACGTCCCTGGCGTTGGCCTGGTCACAAGTAAGCAGGGATGGGGACGCGATGACTGTAGTGCCTGCCCTGATGTGTCCCTCTCCCACTGCAGGGCCGCTCATGGATTACTTGCCCACCTGGCAGAAAATCTACTTCTACAGTTGGGGCTGACAGACCTCCCGGAAGGAGGGTGTGGGGAGGGGTGGGGCAGGGAGCCCCTCTTCCCTAATAAAACTGACTCCGGCAGCGTCCCAGCGTGCGGCCTCTCCGTGCCTACCGGCCAGGCCCCACACACAGCCCTGGTCGCCACCAGCGTTCCTCCCAGGACACCCTTGACTGCGCTCTCCTGTGACGATGCCACTGCAGCCCGCACCTTGTCACTGCTGGGCCAAGAAGCCTTCACTAGGAGTGGGATCCAGGCTCCTCTCCCACAGAAAGCGGTGACTTCACCTCATGGAGCCCGGGAAGCTGCTCGCCTCGGCAGCCATAGGAGCGAACACTGCTGCTCTCTCGCTGGCCCCTGGTGAGGACAGGAAGCCTGAACCCGGGTGATGGCTGAACGCTGCCCAGCGTGTCTTCTGGCTGGGGCCCTCCGTCTGCCCCTTCTCCGCAGGGCCCTGTGGCTCTGGCAGCCCCAGGCCATGGCGTTGCCAGCCTCCCTGTGACAGAGCCTGGTGAACAGTGAGCCTGGCTCCCACGCAAGTGGCACTTTAAGCCCTGCATCCTCGGTTGAGAGTAAAAGGCTTTTCTCCCTTAGAAAAAGGACATCGGGCACTGGCCAGCACTGGGGAGGG